AGCCATAAAAATAAAAGGTGAGGCACGGTGGCTCACACCTGTAATCCCCGCACTTTGGGAGGCTGAGGTGGGCAGATCACCTGAGGTCAGGAGTTCAAGACCAGCCTGGCCAACACGGTGAAACCCCGACACTACTAAAAATACAAAAATTAGCCGGATGTGGTGGTAGGCGCCTGTAATCCCAGCTACTCGGGAGATTGAGGCAGGAGAATTGCTTGAACCCAGGAGGCAGAGGTTGCAGTGAGCGGAGATTGTGCCACTGCATGCCAGCCTGGGCGACAGGGCGAGACTAAATAAATAAATAAAGTAAATAAGTAAGTAGTGAAAATGAAACGTCATTAAATCTTGCCTAGATGTTGTTGCCTGAAGGAGGCCCTGACCTGAGATCCACTTTCTGACTCTTTTCTAAAAATGGAGATGAGAAGTGTTAGAGAAGTACTTTTTTTTTTTTTTTTTGAGAGAGAGTTTCACTCTTGGTGCCCAGGCTCGAGTGCCATGAGCAATCTCGGCTCACCACAACCTCCACCTCCCAGGTTCAAGCAATTCTCCTGCCTCAGCCTCCCAAGTAGCTGGGATTACAGGCATGTGCCACCACGCCTGGCTAATTTTGCATTTTTAGTAGAGACAGGGTTTCTCCATGTTGGTCAGCCTGGTCTCGAACTCTCAACCTCAGGTGATCCACCTGCCTCAGCCTCCCAAAGTGCTGAGATTACAGGTGTGTGTGTGAGCCACTGCAACCTGCCCAAGAAGTCCTTTTTTTAAAACCAAACTGAGAGCTGGCCAGGCGCGGTGGCTCACACCTATAATCCCAGCACTCTGGGAGGCAAAGGCGGGCGGATCACAAGGTCAGGAGATCGAGACCATCCTGGCTAACACAGTGAAACCCCGTCTCTACTAAAAAATACAAAAAATTAGCCGGGCGTAGTGGCAGGCGCCTGTAGTCCCAGCTACTCGGGAGGCTGAGGCAGGAGAATGGAGTGAACCCAGGAGGCGGAGCTTGCAGTGAGCCGAGATCGTGCCACTGTACTCCAGCACTCCAGCCTGGGCAACAGAGCGAGACTCCGTCTCAAAAAAAATAAAAAAATAAAAAAACCCCAACAAAACCAAACTGAGAGCTTCTCAATTTGTAGTCAGAAAGATTAAAAAACAATTAGGCTGGGTGTGGTGCTCATGCCTGTAATCTTAGCACTTTGGGAAGCCTAGCTAGGAAGATTGTTCAAGGCCAGGAGTTCAAGGCCAGCCCTAGCAACATAGTGAGACCCCCCCTCATCTCCATACAAAAAAAAAAAAAAAAATTTTTTTAAATAGCTGAGTGTGGTGGTGCATGCCTATAGTCCTAGCTACTTGGGAGGCTGAGGCAGGAGGAATGCTTCAGCCCAGGAGGTTGAAGCTGCAGTAAGCTATGATTGTACCAGTGTACTCCAACCTGGCCAACAGTGAGACCCTGTCTCAAAAAATAATAATTAAAAGGGGACCAACCTCCTGATACAGTGATATTTACTCTAGTGCACACCACCTAAAAACCTCAGGTACCAATACTTGTACATGTCTCATTTTTGGACAAACACTGACTTGACCGAGCACTTCCTTCACTAGAAACAGAAGTGGACCCAGAGGGGGACTCCCTTGCCTGGGTCACACAGAGAAGGAGTAGCTGACCTGGGGTTAGAACTTGAGTCCTAGGCCAGTATACTTTTCACAGTTATGGCAGTTGTGGCTATCTACAGACCTGTCCTCTGGGTCTAGTTTGGAAAAGCCTGACCAGGGATGTGGAGGCCAGGTGTCCAAAGTGGAACAAGCTCCAAGCTGGTCCTAAAGGAGCCCCAAGAGATTGGCTGGGGTTTCAGCTTATGTCTGGTTTTCCAGAGGGGGCTGTCAGAAGAACTAATGCTCTATGGGAAGGGAGTACAAAAAAAGGGGCAGCAGCCCCGGGCACTGAAGCTCATCTCTGTCTTTCTCTCTTCTTGCTGCCTTGGGCCTGGGTCATTTCAGACAAACCTCAGGTAAGATGGGACTGGGCTTCCCCGCCACTGCGTGCATTTGCCCTGACACCCACCCTCCCTGCAGCTCTACACCCTCGCCGTGATCGGCCCAGGACCGCCAGATTGCCAGCCAGCCCAGATCTCTCGCCGTTACTCGGACTTTGAGCGGCTGCACCGAAACCTGCAGCGGCAATTCCGGGGCCCAATGGCTGCCATCTCCTTCCCCCGTAAGCGGCTGCGCCGGAATTTTACTGCAGAGACCATTGCCCGCCGTAGCCGGGCCTTTGAGCAGTTTTTGGGTCACCTGCAGGCAGTGCCTGAGCTGCGCCATGCCCCGGACCTGCAGGACTTCTTCGTGCTGCCGGAGCTGCGGCGGGCACAGAGCCTCACCTGTACTGGCCTCTATCGTGAGGCTCTGGCACTCTGGGCCAATGCCTGGCAGCTGCAAGCCCAGCTGGGCACCCCCTCTGGCCCAGACCGCCCCCTGCTGACCCTGGCTGGGCTGGCCGTGTGCCACCAGGAGCTGGAAGACCCTGGAGAGGCCCGGGCATGCTGTGAGAAGGCCCTGCAGCTGCTTGGGGACAAGAGCCTCCACCCTTTGCTGGCACCCTTTCTGGAGGCCCATGTCCGGCTCTCCTGGCGCCTGGGCCTGGACAAACGTCAATCAGAGGCTCGGCTCCAAGCCCTGCAGGAGGCAGGCCTTACCCCCACACCACCCCCCAGTCTCAAAGAATTGCTCATCAAGGAGGTGCTGGACTAACCCTTGCCTAGATTTAAGGCCACTGTGAGGAGAGGGGTTGCCCCAGAAGGCAGGGGAAGGACCTGATGAGAACAGAATAGCTGGGAGGCTGCAGAGGGTGCTGGGAGCCCCTAGAAGTTCCAAAAGAGAATGTGAAGCAGATCAAGGAAACTTCTGTTGAGCTAGGCTCAGGGTGAGCTTTGGCTGGGGTTGCCCTTGTGTAGTACAGGGAAGTCTGACACAGCCTCTCCAGCCTATAAACAGCCGGGGGGCTGTGGCACAGGTTGGGGCAATGTTCCCTTGTTGGTGGGCCCCCAAGCTGGCAAGGCCTCTTGGCTGAAGGCCAGGGACTCTGCCCCTGGAGTCCTGGAGTTAAGGGATGAAGGCAAGGCTGCAGGTCTGGCCCAGGGGAATTAAAAGCCAGCCACTCCAGTGGTATCAGTCTCTTTATTGGATGTGAGGGCCAAAAGGGACTGTAACTCCTGTCTCAGGAATGGGGATAGATGGGAGGTTCTTGAAGCCCCAGGCGAAGCTGGTACCTCTGGCTACAGCTTGCTCTCTGAGACCTGGGGCTTCACTCGGATCACGCCCTCCTGGGCACAGGTCACAGCTAGGACTCCATCCTGACGCCACAGCCGCCCATGGACCAGCCCCCGAGAGCCACCTGTGGGTGAGGTGAAGGGTGATGATGGCCTGCTTCAGAACAGCCAAATACACTTTTTTTTTTTTTCCTGAAACAGAGTCTCACTAAGTTGCCAGGCTGGTCTCAAGCGCCTGGGTTCAAGGGATCCTCCCGCCTCAGCCTCCTGAGCAGCTGGGATTACAGGCGCACATCACCATGCCCAACCTCCAAGTGGACTTCTTGCAAAGGGTCTGGCCCAGGGCAGGGCTGCCCCACACAAGGGTGCACTGAGTGTCGTGGCTGCTCCAAATGCCCCTTCATGAGCTTATTATGGACCGTCATTGAGGGGTAACTCCTCCCACAGGAACCCCAGTTGACAGTTTAAAAGCACTTTCACACCTCTCCTCGCTTCCTCAAAAAGATCACAGAGGGAGGAGCTCTGAGAACAGTCTCCTTCAACAGCTCGGCCAAGCAGAACTGCTGTACCTCTGACCACTTGTGTTAGGAAAACTATCGGCTCCCTGTATAATAAATCAAGCCAGGTCCTCCAAGTGGTAATTCATGAAAAATATCCCCACTACCACCACCAAGGGGAAGAAAGGACTCAGAAGAGAGGACTTGAGGCCATGAGGTCTGGCCTCTTCCCTCCCCATCTGGAGACTCTTTCTCCCTTGCTGGCTTTGGGCCCAAGTTTGATGTTTATGAGGATGATTGCTGGTTTCCCTTACACATAGCAGAGCTCACTCAGTTCTCACAGTAGCCAAATGAAGCAGTTATGTGTTGTCCAGTTTTCCAGACCAGGACTGAAATCCAGAGAGGGTCAGGAATTTGGCCCCATGATGAAGCCAAATCTGAACCCATGTCCTCACTTCAAGGTTATCAATCTTGGATTGTGATGCTATTGGTACTTGAGAATACCCCTTATCTGAGTATAAAGAATCCTTGAGTTTTGTCCTTGGTTTATCAAGCAAAGCTTTTCTTCATTTGAAATGTACTCCCTTGGAAAGGAGGTCAGGGTTCTGAAGCTAGACATTGATGAACGAGTCTTGTTTCTCTCCCCTGCAAGGAAGGTCCAAGCAGGCCCTTAGGGACCACTGAATGCCCCGATCCCAATCAGGTTAATCAGAATCACTTAGAGAACTTAAAAATACAGTTTCCTGGACCTTATCCAAGACCTACTGAGTGAGAATCTTGAGGGTGGAATCAGAATCTATTTTGAAAAGGCATCCCCAAATGGCAGTCTGATGGACTGCGGGTTTGGATACCACTGCTGTAATGTAACCCTCTTTGTTTAGATGAGGAAACTGAGGTTCAGATGGAAGATATGATTTGCCTATTGTAATACAAAGAATCTGAACTGGTTTTGGGACTAGAACTGGGTCCCTGGGAGAAGG